TTTAGGCCGGGCGCGGTGGCTCACGCCTGTAATCCCAGCACTTTGGGAGGTCGAGGCGGGCAGATCTCCTGAGCTCAGGAGTTCGAGACCACCCTGGGCAACATGGTGAAACCCCTTCTCTACTAAAATACAAAAAATTAGCTGGGCGTGGTGGCACGCGCCTGTAATCCCAGCTATTCGGGAGGCTGAGGCCCGAGAATCGCTTGAGCCCTGGCGGCAGAGGTTGCAGTGAGCCAAGATCGCCCACTGCACTCCAGGTTGGGCTACAGAGTGAGACTCCGTCTCAACAACGACCACAACAACAACAAAAAAGGTGGTGGCTTAATACAGCCATGCTCCCCTTAAGAACTGGTATAGTTATGAGAAATGGTTGGGCCGTTTCGTGGTTGTGTGAACATCATAGTGTACTTGCACAAACCTACACAGCTGGGCCGTATGGGATAGCCTGTTACTCCTAGTCTACAGACCTGTACAGTATAACTACTAAATACTGTAGGCAGTTGTAAAAGGATGGTGTGTATCTAAACACAGAAAAGATACTGTAAAAATATAGTGTAAAAGAAAACATGGTACAGCTGAATAGGGCACTTACGCATGGAGCTTGCAGGGCTGTCGGTAGCTATTAAGTGAGTCAGTGAGTGGTATGTGAGTGTGAAGGCCTACGATATTATTTAGGGTATTACTGTACACTACTGTAGACTTTATAAATGCGGTATGCTTAGTCTAAGTTTATTAAAAATAAGGTAATAACCTTAGCTTACTGTGCTTTTTTAACTTTATAAACTTTTAAATTAATTTTAACTCCTTGACCTTTTTTTTTTTTTTTTGAGACGGAGTTTATTCTCTCTGTCTCTCATTTTTGAGACAGAGTTTTGCTCTTGTCACCCAGGCTGGAGTGCAGTGGCGCAATCTCAGCTCACTGCAACGTCCACCTCTTGAGTTCAAGCGATTCTCCTGCCTCAGCTTCCCAGGTGGTGCGCGCCTGTAGCTGGGACTACAAGAGTGCGCCACCACGCCCAGCTAATTTTTGTATTTTTAGTAGAGATGGGGTTTGACCATGTTGGCCAGGATGGTCTCGATATCCTGACCTTGTGATCCACCTGGCCTTGGCCTCCCAAAGTGCTGGGATTACAGGCGTGAGCCACCATACCCGGCCCACTCTTTTGTAATAACACTTAGCTTAAAATGCTAATGTGTTGTATAGCTATATAAAAATATTTTCTTTATTCCCTTACATTATTCTATAGCTTTTTCCTGTAAAAATTTTTTTTGTTGTTATAAACTAAGACACACACATTGTGCCTACACCGGGTCAGGAGCATCAATATCACTCTTTTCTTCCTCCACATCTTGTCCTACTGGAAGGTTTTCAGGGGCAGTAACATGAATGGAGCTGTCATCTCCTATAATAACTGCTTTTTTCTGGAATACTTATAATTGTCTAGTATTATGTACAGTACATCATTGTAAGCATTATGCTTGTATATGACTGGCATCCCAGGTTTGTTTACACCAGCATTACCACAGACATGAGTAATGTGTTACACTACAAGTTATGAGGGCTACAAAGTCAATAGGAATTTTTCAGCTCCATTATAATCATCTGAGACCAGTATCATGTGTGCAGTCGCTGTTGACCTAAATGTTATGTAGCATGTGACTAGCTGATGAATCTTTGATTATGGCTGAATGTTCTCATTCATTGCAGGAAAAAAATATCCTCCAAATCACTAGGTAGTATGTAAGTGACCAAAACTTTTTTCCATTTTATGTTGGAGCCAAATCATTAGTGTTAGGATAAATTACTTCTTTATGTATGTGCTCTAAAATGAAAAGTTATTTCTGAATATTAAAGCATATGTATTAAGAGTATAAAAACAAGATACAGATTTTGGTGTGAAATATATCTTATGATTCAAGTCATAATTTAAATAGAATTGAAGATGATGTGAAATCACTGGGCTGGAAGTAGCTTATACCTTGATTAGTAAGAGGAAGCCCGGGATCATCCTGTGATGGTAAACACTTTTATATGTTTTACTTATAACTTAACCACCCATGCTTGTCTTAAAAATTGATAAGGTACCACTGATGAAATTATGACCAGGTGGGCCCGAGTTAGTACCACATATAACAAGAGACCCTTGCCTGCAACATCATGGGAGGACATGAAGAAGGGATCCTTTGAGGGAACAAGCCAAAACCTACCAAAGCGTAAACAACTTGAAGCCAATAGGCTATCCCTCAAAAATGATGCACCCCAAGCAAAACATAAAAAGAACAAAAAGAAAAAAGAGTACTTAAATGAAGATGTGAATGGATTCATGGAATACCTAAGACAGAATTCACAGATGGTTCACAATGGGCAAATTATAGCAACAGACAGTGAGGAAGTAAGGGAAGAAATTGCAGTTGCTTTAAAGAAAGACAGTCGACGGGAAGGAAGAAGATTAAAAAGACAAGCGGCAAAGAAAAATGCAATGGTGAGAGCATCACTTCTACCATGTTATTTACTGCAGCGTGCCAACCTACGTTTTGTTTTCCTAGGTGTGTTTCCATTGTAGAAAACCTGGTCATGGAATTGCAGATTGCCCCGCCGCCCTTGAAAATCAAGACATGGGCACTGGGATATGTTACAGGTGTGGGTCCACAGAGCACGAAATAACCAAGTGTAAGGCTAAAGTAGACCCGGCTCTTGGTATGTGTTTCTTTCAGTTTTTTGTTTTGTTCGTCAACTGAATAGGAACTGTTGATTTTTACAGGCGAATTTCCTTTTGCAAAATGTTTTGTTTGTGGAGAAATGGGGCACCTGTCTAGATCTTGTCCTGATAATCCCAAAGGACTCTATGCTGATGGTAAGTACTGTTACCCTCATATAGCAGAAATGGATGGTATTCAGTGGCTTTGCTCTTTCAATAGGTGGCGGTTGCAAACTTTGTGGCTCTGTGGAACATTTAAAGAAAGATTGCCCTGAAAGTCAGAATTCAGGTGAGATCTCTGGGCCTCTACTTAGAAGGGGTTCTAACATTCTGATTTTTCTATTCCTTTACAGAGCGAATGGTCACAGTTGGTCGCTGGGCAAAGGGAATGAGTGCAGACTATGAAGAAATTTTGGATGTACCTAAACCGCAAAAACCCAAAACAAAAATACCTAAAGTTGTTAATTTTTGATAACAGCTAGCACTATCATGAGTTACTACCTCATTGTTACTTTCTAAACCAGGCCCGCTTCACGAGTTAGAGTTGAGCTCCCCTGTAGCCAGGACTATGCTGTAGATATCAGTATGATCTGGGTGTGGCCAAAAACAATTTTCTTTATTCTGTCTATCAAATAGTACTTCTACCACTGTTTGGAGAAAATTGAAGAAAAGAATAAGATGATTAAATGAATTCTCTAAAAGAACATATTTTAAGAGACAGAACTTAGACATAACCAAGTAGTTGTATACCTGATTGTAACAATCATCTTTTATAAAAGCAAAATTATGCATAAATGTAAAACACCCCTAAACAAAGGGAACAAATGAATTTTTGGTTATATTGTTTTCTTGGCTCAAAGTATCAATTTATTATTATAATAGAAATTTATAAGTTGCTAGAAAGTCTATATTTTTAAAGTACGGAATAAAAATATGTTTTCTATTAAGCAATAGAAATATTTTTGTGTATAATTTTTCTGAATACTTGATTCTCGATTGAAATATCCATTGTTCGTTAATATCCATGTAACAATCCCATTGGAAACAAGATTTTTTTTGAATCCTAGATGAGAATAAACAGGGATTTGGTTTTTGTTTTAGTTTTGACATAAAGGATTCCAAGTTACTGAAGTTAAAAT